TCCCAGTTGCTATTTTGGGTTCTGCTTAAGGGAAGATTCTATCCCAAGGAACGTTCTGGGTCTATTTCCTCCGGCAGGTGTTGAATTGAGTTCTTCAGATCCCCAAGTAACTCTTGGGCAGGAGGATAAAAGCTATTTTAGGGTAGTCACTGAAGTGGAGCTGTTAATCCTCTGTGGGTCTCTTTAGTTAAGAACACTCAAAGATTAACCCTTTCCTTGTGCAGGGGTGTTATCTCTCAACTGTTTTTTAGGGGGGAGTGAGGAGAATTTGAGTGTGGCAGCAGAAGGTGGAAACATGCAACTCAATACAAAGACAAAGATAATAGCTCTCTTTTGTTGGGTACTTCTAGCAGGCCAAGCTCTGTGCTGAGCCCTTTGCATACCTCACTAAAATAATCCTTACAGCAAGCCTGTGAGGTAAGTATTTTTAGCTTTACAGATGAGGAAACAGGCTAATAATGGAGAAAGAACGCAGTTTCTATAGAGATGATGTAACACCATAAAAACTATAGTTTCATCAGAGAGCAGCAGGCATCATGGCCCATAACAGGGGACGGACAGACTGGGGAGAAATATGTCTCAGTTTCAGCTTTCAAAGAGGACCATACAGAGTTTTTAGCAAGCATTCCTGTTTGGGATATGGAGCCCTAATAATACAAGAGAGTATAGGAAAGTGGCTCTCTGCTTAAGAGAGAACTCTGGCCCAGGAGATGGTGCCTGGAGGGAGGTAAAGTAAGGGGCTCTTTAAAGGGGATGTGCCGAGGGTTAGTTGTGAGGGAAAAGGGGAAGACTGCATTCTGGGGGAGATGTTGGGAAAGGAAGGAAACTCACTCTGAGGCCTGAGAAGTAACATTAAAGAGGAAAAAAAGAAGTACTATTCAGGCCTCATGCGGAAAAAGAGGCAGACACAGCCGAGACCTCAGAGAAGGCACTGCATGTATTCAGAGCACACATTTTGTATCAGCCACTTTCAAGAGTATTATTTCATTTAATCCTCTATACGAATCTTACAGGTAAGGAAAATAAATCCGTATTTTAGAAATTGAGGAAACTGAGGTTCAGAGAAATAAAGTAACCTGCCTATGGTTTCCCAGCCAGTAAGTGGCAGCTCTTCTGATAGCAAGTCCAAGGTTCTTTCCCCTTTCAGATCAGGCACTAGAAAGAATCTTAGGCTGAAAATATACTGAGTTGTGCCAGTAACTGGGAAGGATTGTGTTTGTTTTATGGAAACAGGTTCTGTCAGCTTCTCTATAGTCTATAGTTGTTAAGATTAAAATGTGAGACCAGAAGAGCAGCTTTGAAAGAGAAGTAGAATTCTTTCACAGTTTTGCTGAGGAAGGACAAGTCTGAAGGAACAGGCCTTCTGCTTATGTAAGACAAACCCAGGAATCTTTCTGGATCAGAGGAGTTTTCAGACAAAGGGCAGAGAGAGACTAGATCCCCAAAAGGGTTCCTAGGTAACACTAGCAGCTTTGGTTATCCAAGAGGCTGCTGGTGACTGTAGGTAGGGACTTCCTGTGCCTTTTGAAAAGTGTAGGAGAGTAGGATCAGGGTGTTGGCTCTTTTCTTTGTGAAGACATAGCCCCATTAAAAGCAGATCAAGGTGAGCACATGGCTGCTGCTTTCCTCCTTTGGTTCTATCAGTACAAGCTCCTTAGCCACCACCAGCCTCTTTCCTAGAAGCCCATTACTCACTCTTTCAGTAGCAGCCTACTAAACTATTGTGTCTTGTTTGTGCTTGTTCAGGAGAACAGATGAGGTGGACGTGTGGGAGGTGGGGACGTAATGTTCTCTTTCTGAGTTTGTGTGGAGTTTCCAGGGCTAGGCTCCTCTCTCACATCAGCCAAATTGATGTGACTTGTTTCCTTCTGGCTGCCATTCCCAACTTTCCAGAGGCTGAGGTGCATGATTTCAAATTGAAGGGGGAGTAGAATTTGACTTTGAAGGTAGGGGTAATTCCCTCCAATCTAAACATGCACACTCGAGCACACTCTCTGCTCAATTCCAAGGTGCATAGTAATTGCTGGTATTACAAACAGGTAATTCCACCCTTGCAAAGGAGGAGGGGACTTAAACAATGAAAGCCAGACGTCACAGGCCTTTGAGGTTTATAGTGAAGCAGGCACATATGCCATAATGACTTGAAGGCTCAAGTGGGACTAGTTTTTAGTGCTACCTACCCCTCCCCAGCATGTGATTCATGCAAAATGCAGCCACCTTAATGCAGATCTTTCTAGACAAATCTACACTCGTGATGGGGACGTGTTTATCATATTACATCGCAGTGTTTCTTCAACAAGAGGAATGGTTCCTGAACAGGACGTAGCTCATGTTAATGATGAGCAAAGCTCTCTGGGGCATGAACCCGCTGATCCCATCATCTTGTTCACGGCCAGTCTGTTGGATGAATGGTCACTGTAAGCAGCAGGTGCTAATGAGCTGAGCAAGCATTCTGTGGCCCACAGCTAGTTTGTGCAGTTGGAGCCCTCCCCAGATTCTCGTGGATAATCCCCAGACACCCCCTTTTCTCTCTTCACATGGAAAAGCCTCATGATCAAATTTTGGCACCATCTCTTCAAAGGGAATCCCCCTGTTGTAGCAGGTTGCATCGTGGTTGGTAATCTGTGGTAAGCTTGGGAGTATGAATGTGGGTCTCTTGGCTCCCTAACACCAGGTGTTCTGATGTTTCAGGTGAAGAGATTGTTTTCTGAAAGCTGCGTTGGAGGCTGTGACAGAGCTGAGAGCCTGTGTGGAGCGGATGGGGAGGCTTTCTCAATAACATGGCCCTTTGCCATTAGCCTTGCCATGACCACATTTTTCACCAGCGTCCCCCCCTGGATTCAAGATGCAAAGCAGGAGGAGGAAGTGGGCTGGAAACTAGTTCCCAGGCCTCGGGGCCGGGAGGCGGAGAGTCAAGTGAAGTGCCAATGTGAAATTTCGGGAACACCTTTCTCAAATGGGGAGAAGCTGAGGCCTCACAGCCTCCCGCAACCAGAGCAGAGACCATATAGCTGCCCTCAGCTGCACTGTGGCAAGGCTTTTGCTTCCAAATACAAGCTGTATAGGTAGGTGACACTCTCATATCTCTTCCTGCCCTCTTTCTCCCCTATCCCCTGTCTCTACCCCCAGGCACATGGCCACCCACTCAGCCCAGAAACCCCACCAGTGTATGTACTGTGATAAGATGTTTCACCGCAAGGACCATCTGCGGAACCATCTGCAGACCCATGATCCTAACAAAGAGGCCCTCCACTGCTCTGAGTGCGGTAAGAATTACAATACGAAGCTGGGCTACCGGCGCCACCTGGCCATGCATGCTGCCAGCAGCGGTGACCTCAGCTGCAAGGTGTGCCTGCAGACCTTTGAGAGTACCCAGGCCCTGCTAGAGCACCTGAAGGCCCACTCACGCCGGGTAGCAGGCGGTGCCAAGGAGAAGAAGCACCCCTGTGACCACTGCGACCGGCGGTTCTATACTCGTAAGGATGTACGGCGGCACCTAGTGGTGCACACAGGCCGTAAGGACTTCCTGTGCCAGTACTGTGCCCAGCGGTTTGGCCGTAAGGACCACCTGACGCGTCATGTCAAGAAGAGCCACTCGCAGGAGCTGCTCAAGATCAAGACAGAGCCCGTGGACATGTTAGGCCTACTCAGCTGCAGCTCCACAGTCAGTGTGAAGGAAGAGCTGAGCCCTGTGCTGTGCATGGCCTCTCGGGACGTAATGGGGACCAAGGCCTTCCCTGGCATGTTGCCCATGGGCATGTATGGTGCCCACATCCCTACCATGCCCAGCACGGGCGTGCCACACTCCCTGGTGCACAACACGCTGCCCATGGGTATGAGCTACCCTCTGGAATCCTCACCTATCTCTTCCCCAGCTCAGCTCCCTCCAAAATACCAGCTTGGATCTACCTCATACTTGCCCGACAAATTGCCCAAAGTGGAGGTGGATAGTTTTCTGGCGGAGCTTCCTGGAAGCCTGTCTCTCTCATCCGCTGAACCCCAGCCCGCCTCACCTCAGCCGGCGGCAGCTGCGGCCCTCCTAGATGAAGCACTGCTTGCCAAGAGCCCCGCCAACCTCTCTGAGGCCCTCTGCGCTGCTAATGTGGACTTCTCCCACCTACTGGGCTTTCTTCCACTCAACCTGCCCCCGTGTAACCCACCTGGGGCCACAGGAGGCCTGGTCATGGGCTACTCCCAGGCTGAGGCACAGCCCCTGCTTACCACTTTGCAAGCTCAGCCTCAAGATTCCCCAGGAGCTGGGGGACCACTGAACTTTGGGCCTCTGCACTCCTTGCCTCCTGTCTTCACGTCTGGCCTGAGTAGCACCACCCTGCCTCGTTTCCATCAAGCATTCCAGTAGCCCCCACAGAGGCCCTCAGCTCAGTTTTTGGCTCTGTTATGGAGCCTTAGTACCCACCCCGTCTGTGTCCCCCATGAAGGCAGCTGAGCTTTCAGAGCTGGGTTCAAAAAAAAAAATTCCAGTGTCTGTATACAGGAGCACTTGGTTTGGGGGTTCAGGCTCTAGGATCGATTCCAGAAGGAGCCTTGAGCCCCAACCCCGTGAAAAGATCTCATACCGTAGGACTTCAGGTATTATTTACTTTTATTTTTTTGACCTGAATCGGGAGCCACACTTGGCCCTCTTCCTCTCCAAAGCGCCAGAACCTCCTTCTCTTTGGAGAATGGGGAGGCCTCTTGGAGACACAGAGGGTTTCACCTTGGATGACCTCTAGAGAAATTGCCCAAGAAGCCCACCTTCTGGTCCCAACCTGCAGACCCCACAGCAGTCAGTTGGTCAGGCCCTGCTGTAGAAGGTCACTTGGCTCCATTGCCTGCTTCCAACCAATGGGCAGGAGAGAAGGCCTTTATTTCTCGCCCACCCATTCCTCCTGTACCAGCACCTCCGTTTTCAGTCAGTGTTGTCCAGCAACGGTACCGTTTACACAGTCACCTCAGACACACCATTTCACCTCCCTTGCCAAGCTGTTAGCCTTAGAGTGATTGCAGTGAACACTGTTTACACACCGTGAATCCATTCCCATCAGTCCATTCCAGTTGGCACCAGCCTGAACCATTTGGTACCTGGTGTTAACTGGAGTCCTGTTTACAAGGTGGAGTCGGGGCTTGCTGACTTCTCTTCATTTGAGGTCACATTTTTCCCCCGTGGGGAAATAAACTGACTTTGGACTGCTTCAGTCTCTGCCATCTTCCATGACTGCATTTGTTCCTGCCTGCCTCGGCGGTATCCACAGAAGACAGGCAAGAGGATTGGAGCAGTTTTCTCACAGGTCTGCAATTCTGTTTTTCTCCAAGTACATTATGACCCCCTCATCCTTCTCTTGAACTGGAGAGGGGAAGAAATGAAAGGCATGCCCACGTCCGTCACCTCCCCATCCCCTAGTCCCCACCTTGAACATCATGAGCTGTTGTTATTAGTCTTGGAAGCAGAGTCTGGGTTGGTGTGGATAGCAAAGGAGGAAGTCTGAGCCCCTCATTGGTCTTCCTCCCACCTGTCCCTTTTCCGGGAAGTTGTGGAATTGTTGGAAGAAGAGTTTGCAGAAGGTTAGGAATGGGTAGATAGCTAAGTCCTAATCTATGGGTACATTGTTGTGTCCCAAACCAAAATTTTCCTTATCCACAATGTCCCTTCTGTCTCTTCCACTTTACAGTGGACTCGGCCACTGTGCATAGGCTTCTCTGCTCTCCATCAAATCACTTCCACTTTCCTGTGCCCCCACCCCCGCCTCCAGTTTTCCGCTAGTATCCGGCAAGGTTTCTTGCAACAAATGATTAGTTCTTTTCTTCTGACTCGTGGGGCTCCCTGCTGCAGAGAGCACAGCCCTTGCCTGGAGCCCAGGAACCCCATCCTTGCTTCATCTCAGTTCTTCATGGGCTTCACTCTTCCCACTCACGGAAGGGAGGTAGCTCAGGGACCTCCACTGTGGGACCCTTGAGACGCTTCCACTCTGATTCAGAAACACACTTCTACCTCTTTACTGTTAACTCTTAACAGATGCAGTCAGCAGTTTCTGGGCACTTCTCTCAGTAGGTGCCTCATGCTGACTTCTCCAGTAGGGTTTCAGGACAAACTACCAAGGAATTGCCTCAGCCTCCTACCAGTCCTCCCTCACCCACCTTCTGTCTAGGTTCACTTGGTTTGTCATCAGGAACTGAGCAGGTCCAGGACTCAGCTTTCTGCTTCAGCCTAAGCCAGTACTCCTTGTTTGAGGTAAAAGCCTTAAAATTTAGCTCCCTAGCTCTTGATTAGAAGCAATTTGGAGTAAGTGTGTTTTGATTTAGGCAGGGTAGCTTGGGATACCTTTTTAAAAACACCAGATATTAAAATGTCTGGCAAGGTTAGAATCAGACTAGATGATTTGCTTCTAAAAATTAGTTTCAGTGAGTCCCAGGGACTAATTAAGGTTTATTTTAAAAAGTGTCTACCTTGGTACGCAGCCACCTCCTGCATGCTGTGCATGTTATTGGGACTTGTATTATAGGTGATGGTATGTGAGAATCCAGTTGGGACTCGCTGTTGCCATCCTCTTTGTTGTATCTGGTTTTCATCACTAGACTCAGCAACCCTTCTCACCTTAACTGCCACCTTCCCTACACTCTCAGTTTACAGAGGCCACTGGGCCTCTGGCTGCAGAATACAAAGTCCCGGGCTGTTAGAGGAGTCCTTTCCTCTCTGCCTGCCCTTTCCTGTCCCTCCCTCGAATTCTCTCTCCCCGTAAGTGATGCTGGAAAAGTCATAGGACTGGCAAAGCAACTGTTTAAACCCTTTGTAACCGGGGCCTTGCCCCCACCTCCTGTCTTTTCTCCTTGCCTTCCCCACTCCTGTGTCCTCCCATCTATCCTGTCTTTCCTTTCCTCCTCTCAGTGTCCTCAGCACCCACAAGGAATTTTCCTATCACTGTGAACTTTGCTGGTACAGAGGAATAATATCTGCCTTCACCTTTTTTTTTTTGGACCATAGCTAGCCAGTCATTTCTTAAACCTCCCTTCCTAAAATCTGGGGGGTCGGGGGGAAAGAAAAAAAAAGCCTTAGTGGCCTGGTTGTTCAAAGGATAAGAATAGCTTTATCCTGCACTCAGTACCCGAACTCACTTCAGTATGCTTACTGAGGCCATGAGAACCTGAGGGGCATCTGCCCAGGACAGGAGCCATGGCATATGACAAAGACCAATGAGGGACCAGGAAAAAAAGTGATGTCCCCTTTCCCTGCCACCTCCAGCCTCTGCCAGCAATGAGCTGTCCCCCTCCCACCCTACACAGTAGCTGGTCAGGGCTGAGTACAGTCCTGGGGGTAAGGGGATGACATGCCCAGGTGTCAGCTCAAAGGATCTCTGCATCATCTTGAGGTGGGAGGCAGGGAAAGGAGCGCCAATGAGGTTCCCTGCAACCCCCGCCCTCCAGCCCACCGCCCAACCTTTTACAAATGGCATTTTCTTAATTGAAAATCCGGGAAGCAGGTGTGATTACTTTTTTGCTCGTAGATATTGTCCTAAGTTGGAATTCTCCCACTGCCCTAAAACTTTCCCTAGTAGTCCTTTAAACTCCCCCCTCCCTTTTTGGTAGCTGTTTTCTCCGTCCTCTCTCCACCTGCCCTCTTATCTAGGAGCTGTTTGTAAGCACGATTTTTTTAACAGGTTATATTGTACAGGATCAATATTTTGCTTTTTAACAAGGATATTTATGTAATAAGAAACTTTGCCTTAGGCAGGTGTTGGCCAGAAAAGTCCAGATTCCTCTGGGATCCCACCCTGGCCTCTCCTGGAACTCTGAACCTGCTGTGGAAGGAATTGGCCATGACCTTCACCTCTGGAGAGTAGGGTCTATGGCGAGGGAAAAGGGTGTTCACCATGATAACCTAGTGCCTCCATAGAGGGGTTTGGAAAAATTCCAGTCCGATTTCTTTGTGTGTCAGCTGACTTCCTTAGCTGATTGTTCCCACTTGCACCTCTCCACCTTTGGCACTAGAACTCCTGAGACACCACTTCTCATGCTTCTCCCTCCCTACCAGCGGTCAAGGCTTTGGAGCCACTCTTTTGTAACTCCAGATTATTTAAAGAGAAAAGTACAAGACAGAAATCTTCTAGCACTTTGTAAACACAGTGAATAACCTCTTGGAGTATTTTTGGCTTTATATAAAACAAGGTTTTTAATTGTAAAGTATAAGTGCCATTAGAAAATGCACAGGGCATATCTTTGTTAAAGTAGATTTTTCAATGTTTTACAGAATTACATTTTCAAAAAAAGGTTTTTATAATGAAGTTGTTTATTAAAAACTTCTGAATGATGTGTTTGGGAGTTGTGAACCTGTCTGATTGGGAAACG